CTGGAATGCCAACTGCCCACTCCCAGCCTGGTTCAGAGGAAGATGTTTTGAAGAATGAGGGAAAGCCAGGCACAAAGGGAAGCCAGGGAAGCAAAGGGCCCTGGAGTGAAGCTGGTGGGCTGCCGTGTCAGAGCGCCCAGGGCAGGGAGCAGAGCTCAGAAGTAATGCTGGCCCGGGCGCAGTGGCTCACACCCGTAATCCCAACGCTTTGGAAGGCTGAGGCAGGTGGATTACTTGAGATCAGGAGTTCAAGACCAGCCTGGCCAAAATGGTGAAAACCCATCTCTACTAAAAATACAAAAATTAGCGGGACTTGGTGGCATGTATCTGTAATCCCAGCTACTAGGGAGGCTGAGGCATGAGAATTGTGTGAACCCGGGAGGCAGAGGTTGCAGTGAGCTGAGATCACGCCACTGCACTCCAGCCTGGGGGACACAGCGAGACTCCGTCTCAAAAAAAAAAAAGTTGGGCTAGGCGGGCCCCCGAGGCTGGCCTGACTGTCCCAGGGGCACAGGCTCCAGCAGGCTGCCTGTCTGTGGTCCAGGCTTCAGGAACCCCCGGTCTTGGGTGTGCGGGGGCTGGGAAGTGGCTGGGGGTGCACAGTCCCACACCTGTCATTCACTGAACAGGCACGTATTGACAGCTTGTGGCGTGTCAGGCCCTGTGCCCAACTCTGGGAGTCAAGGATAACCTGACAGACTCAGGCCACTTTAGGAAAACGAAATCCACCCCAACCACACTTAGCGAGTCACCCTGGCCGGGCCTGGGCTGCCCTCCAGTCGGTCAGCCGGACTGGATTTCCACGCGGCCGAGCCCTACGCCTCCCAGACCCTGAGCTCCAGTCTGCACAGGCCAGGTGTCTGGAGCCGGGCCTGGTGACAGGCATCCCCCAGGTGGGAGGAGGGGCTGTCCTGGCTCTGACCTGGATATCAGATCCAGAGCTGAGGGGGAGGCGCAGGGTCAGGAGGGGAGGGGTTCTGTTCTGAGTTTCCCCTGGCCAAGGCTGCAGACAAGGGACGCAGACAATCGGCACATTGTGAGCAGGGGCTGCAGGATGGAACCAGCAAGCTGCTGTGCTGAGCGCCCCAAACCTGGGCCTACAGGGGTGAGTGCCTCCCGTTACTCCTGCAGCAAGGACCCAGGGGGTGCCCCAGGCCACCCAGCCCCTCCCTTCCCCAGCCCACTTGCTCCCTGATGTCTAACCCTCATGACCCTTCTGACCCTGATGCACGCCCAGGTGAAGACCAAGCCCTCCTGCGGGGGCTGGAGAGCCGTGAGCCTGCTCCTGCTGCTGCTGCTGCTGGTGCTGGCCGCTGTGGGGGTTGTGGCTGGAGGGCTTCTTGGCTCTGCTCAGGGCCCTCCCAAGGTGAGCCCCTCCTCAGCACCAGGGACATGGACCTGCCCGGCTGAACTCCAACTCCCACTGCCAGCCAAGGCTGCAGACGCTGCGAATGACCCTCCCGAGCCCCCACATGCCCCGGCCCAACCAAACCATCCTGGTGGACGTGGCCCGGAACGCGGCGACCATCACAGTGACCCCACCTCAGAGCAACCACAGCTGGGCGGTGCTGTTCGACGGGCAGAGCGTGAGTGGGCAGGGAGGGGTCACCCTGGCAGGTGTCGGTCTGGGGGGCCCCGCCTCACCCCCCTGCCTCCCCAGGGCTGCATCTGTTACCGCCCTGAGGAGCACCAGGTCTGCTTCCTCCGCCTGATGGAGGACAGTGATCGGGAGACCCTGCGGCTGCTGGTGGATACCTCCAAGGTGAGCCGTCCTGCTGGGCGCAGGCCCGGGCCTGTCCCACCGCCCACCAGAGCCTTCTCAACAGGTCCAAGAGGCTTGGGTCCCCAGCCAGGACACCCACCACACCCAGGAGCTGCTGGCAGTGCAGGGGAGCCTCGAAGTGGACCCCGCCCAGGCGGGGGCTTTGGTGCAGCGCCTGTGCATGAGGACCCCCATCTACTGGGCCCGGCGAGCAGAGGGTGAGTCAGGACCGCTGTGGGGGAAGGCCAGGGCCCTTGGAGATTCACGGCACCCTCGCCACAGGGCCCCGGAGACAGCGGCTGATTTATCTCTGCATCGACATCTGCTTCCCGAGCAACATCTGCGTGTCGGTCTGCTTTTATTACCTCCCAGACTGAGCCCCCGACCTGGCCCAGCCTGGCCCGTCCCCAATCCAGTGGGCTGGCCAGGCCACCTGCACCAGGGAGGACAGCTGCTGGCAGGGACTAATAAACCCTTCCACCTGGCCATGGTGGTGGTGTTCTCTATGGACCGAGGCC